AGACTCCATCTCAAAAAAAAAAAAAATTGCACCTGTACTAAACATATACAGACTTTTTTGGTGATTACCTCCTAAACAATACAGTATAACAACCATTCACACAGCATTTCCGTCGTATTAGGTATTATAAGTAATCTAGAGATTTAAAGTATGTGGGAGGCTGTGCTTAGGTTATATGCAAATACTATGCCATTTTATATCAAGGACTTGAACATCCATGGATTTTGGTATCTGCAGAGGGTCCTGGAATCAATTTCCCATGGAGACTGAGAGATGACCGTACTACCCACTTCGCAAGCAATGTCTTCTTTAATGTACTGAACCATCCCATTGTTCAGAGGAGAAACTGAAGCTCAGGGCTTTGAATAACTAGACCAAGGAGGCACAGCATGGGAGTGGGACATGAAGCACTCTACAATTAACCCTTTCAGGACAAGGCCCTGTCTCCCACACCCATCTGCCCAAAGGCTCTCCAGGGCCCCCTCCTCTTGGGTGTACCTTGACAAGAGACCTAGATTTTAGCTCACTATGCTGTCTGCAGTCCTGGATGGTCCCACTCCAGTGTCTGGTGCTCTGAGATGGAGTCAGCATTAGTGGCGGATGTGGAGACTGGGGGGACCTGTCTTCACTGGGGTAGACAGAGGAGATGTGGACTTTGCCCCCCATGAGCCCGGCACAAACCCAGAGCCGCCAGCAGGGCCTCGAGGCATCAGTCCCGGGCTCATGGGCTCCCTGAGGTGTTTCTCCTACTGTTTTCCGTTCCCCTCCTCCCTTCCATGCTGAGGTTGGTGGGGTGGGGGTGGGGGTGCCCACGCACGGAACAGCCACCACTTCTAACTATCGCCTGAGCCCTGATCTGCTGTCAGCTTCCACGTAGTCTCAGGGTCACAAAAGTCCAAGAGGCCTCTTGGGAATGTGTCACCTTCCAGCGTGGAGTCACACTGAGGAAGGAGGAGGGGAGGGCAGCCAGGGGGGTGGCGATAGGGAGAGAGTTTAAATGTCTGGCTGGCTCTGAGCTTCAGTCAGTTCCCACTGCAGCGCAGGTGAGCTCTCCTGAGGACCTCTCTGTCAGCTCCCCTGATTGTAGGGAGGATCCAGTGTGGCAAGAAACTCCTCCAGCCCAGCAAGCAGCTCAGGATGTTCCTGAAGGCCGTGGTCCTGACCCTGGCCCTGGTGGCTGTCGCCGGTGAGTAGAAGCTGTCTTTGGATGGCACTCCTGGCCTCATGAATTGCTCTCTGTTACCACCCAGGAGCCAGGGCTGAGGTCAGTGCTGACCAGGTGGCCACGGTGATGTGGGACTACTTCAGCCAGCTGAGCAACAATGCCAAGGAGGCCGTGGAACATCTCCAGAAATCTGAACTCACCCAGCAACTCAAGTAAGAGGGACTACAGTGTGCGGTGGTGACGGGTAACGTGGCCTCCTTGTGCCCTTCCCCACAGTGCCCTCTTCCAGGACAAACTTGGAGAAGTGAACACTTACGCAGGTGACCTGCAGAAGAAGCTGGTGCCCTTTGCCACCGAGCTGCATGAACGCCTGGCCAAGGACTCGGAGAAACTGAAGGAGGAGATTGGGAAGGAGCTGGAGGAGCTGAGGGCCCGGCTGCTGCCCCATGCCAATGAGGTGAGCCAGAAGATCGGGGACAACCTGCGAGAGCTTCAGCAGCGCCTGGAGCCCTACGCGGACCAGCTGCGCACCCAGGTCAGCACGCAGGCCGAGCAGCTGCGGCGCCAGCTGACCCCCTACGCACAGCGCATGGAGAGAGTGCTGCGGGAGAACGCCGACAGCCTGCAGGCCTCGCTGAGGCCCCACGCCGACGAGCTCAAGGCCAAGATCGACCAGAACGTGGAGGAGCTCAAGGGACGCCTTACGCCCTACGCTGACGAATTCAAAGTCAAGATTGACCAGACCGTGGAGGAGCTGCGCCGCAGCCTGGCTCCCTATGCTCAGGACACGCAGGAGAAGCTCAACCACCAGCTTGAGGGCCTGACCTTCCAGATGAAGAAGAACGCCGAGGAGCTCAAGGCCAGGATCTCGGCCAGTGCCGAGGAGCTGCGGCAGAGGCTGGCGCCCTTGGCCGAGGACGTGCGTGGCAACCTGAGGGGCAACACCGAGGGGCTGCAGAAGTCACTGGCAGAGCTGGGTGGGCACCTGGACCAGCAGGTGGAGGAGTTCCGACGCCGGGTGGAGCCCTACGGGGAAAACTTCAACAAAGCCCTGGTGCAGCAGATGGAACAGCTCAGGCAGAAACTGGGCCCCCATGCGGGGGACGTGGAAGGCCACTTGAGCTTCCTGGAGAAGGACCTGAGGGACAAGGTCAACTCCTTCTTCAGCACCTTCAAGGAGAAAGAGAGCCAGGACAAGACTCTCTCCCTCCCTGAGCTGGAGCAACAGCAGGAACAGCAGCAGGAGCAGCAGCAGGAGCAGGTGCAGATGCTGGCCCCTTTGGAGAGCTGAGCTGCCCCTGGTGCACTGGCCCCACCCTCGTGGACACCTGCCCTGCCCTGCCACCTGTCTGTCTGTCTGTCCCAAAGAAGTTCTGGTATGAACTTGAGGACACATGTCCAGTGGGAGGTGAGACCACCTCTCAATATTCAATAAAGCTGCTGAGAATCTAGCCTCAACTGGTTGCCGGATGAATCCTCCTTGCAGCTGG